CACCATGTCCAGCTAATCAGCTAATTTTTTTTTTTTTTTTTTTTTTTTGGTAGACACAAGGTCTCGCTATTTTGCCCAGGCTGTTCTCAAATTCCTGGCCTCAAGTTTTTCTCCTGCCTTGGCCTCTCAAACTGCTGGGATTACAGGTGTGAGCCACTGTACCGGGCCTTTCTGTATACTTCAAGTAATCTCTAGATTATTTATAGTACAATACAATGTAAATGCTATGTAAATAGCTGTTATACTTTATTTTTTAAATTAAAAAAATTGTTGTATTGTTACTGGTTTTTTTGTTTGTTTTCCAGATATTTTTGACGTGAGGTTTGTTGACCCCACAGATACGGAGGACTGACTATGATTTCTTCTCAATGTATTGAGACTTATGACACATCTTATGGTCTGTTTGATGACTTCCACCTGTACCTGAAAACAGTGTATATTGTACAGTTGTTGGATGTACTGTTATGTAAATGTCAACTAGATAAATGTTTTGATAGTATTGTTCAGATTTTATGTCTTTACTGTTTTTATTTTTCTATTTTTAGACAGGGTCTCAGGCCAGGTGTGGTGGCTCATGCTTGTAATCTCAGCACTTTGGGAGGCCAAGACAGAAGGATCGCTTGAGACCAGCCTGGGTAACTGGGAGACCCTGTCTCTGCAAAAAAAATTTAAAAATTAGGCACAGTGGCACTTACCTGTAGCCCCAGCTACTCAGGAGGCTGAGGCAGGAGGATCTCTTAAGTACAGGAAGTCAAGGCTGTAATGAGCTGTGATTATGTCACTGTGCTCCAGCTTGGGTGACAGAGTGAGACTCTGTCTCAAAAAAAAAAAAGAAAAAAAAGTGTCTCTTTCTCTCATTCTATTGCTCAGGCTGGAGTGCGGTGGCATATTCATAGCTCATAGCAGCTTTGAATTCATGGGCTCAAGTGATTCTCCCACCTCAGCCTCCAAAGTAGCTGGGACTATAGGGGTGCGCCACCATGCCCAGCTAATTCCTTTGGTAGAGACAGGAGTCTTGCTATTTTGCCGAGGCTGGTCTCGAACTCATGGCTTCAAGAGATCTTCCCGCCTTGGCCTCCTACAGTGCTGGGATTACAGCCAGGAACTGCTGTGCCCAGCTAGCTCTTTTTAATCCACTTTGTCAACCTCTGCCTTTTAATTAGAATTTGTAAACATTAACTTTTTTTTTTTTTTTTTTTGAGATGGAGTCTCGCTCTGTCTTCCAGGCTGGAGTGCAATGATGCAATCTCGGCTCACTGCAACCTCCGCCTCCCCGTTCAAGCAATTCTCCTGCCTCAGCCTCCTGAGTAGCTGGGATTACAGGCACACGCCACCATGCCCAGCTAATTTTTGTATTTTTAGTAGAGACGGGGTTTCACCACGTTGGTCAGGCTGGTCTCAAACTCCTGACCTCGTGGTCCGCCCGCTTCAGCCTCCCAAAGTGCTGGGATTACAGGCATGAGCCACCGCGCCCAGCCAACATTAACATTTAATGAAATTATTTATATGGTTAGATTTAGGTGCACTTTTATTATTTGTTTCCTATTTGTCCCCTCTGTTTTTTGTTTGTTTGTTCTTTTTCTTTGGAATTGTTGGGCTAGTTCTGAGCATTTCATTTATCTGTTGGCTTTTCGGATCTGTGTCTTTGTGTTGTGTCTTAGTCATTGCTCTGGAGGTTCCAGTCTGCACACCTGTTAGCCTTCACTGTCTGCTCAGAGTTCATACTGTGCCCCTCACAGAAACGTGGGGACCTTGCAGTCATCTGGGTCCCTCGAATCCCCTCCTGACCTTTCTGTTGCCTTTCATGTGGATTACTTCTGTGCGCGTTGGAAGCCAACTACGCAGTATTTTTTTGTCTACAGTCTTACATATTTAAGAACTCCTAAGAGGAAAACAATAGTATTTTATATTTACCAATTCTGTTGCTCTCCCTTCCCTCCTCAAGATCCAGGCTTCCCTCTGGTATCATTTTCCTTCAACCCGAGGAACTTTCTTGAGCATTCCTTATACAGCAGCTGTATTAGTGACAAACTATGTTCGTTTTCTGCCATCTAGAATCTTTATTGCACCTTCGTTTCTGAAAGATATTTTCCCTGCGTATAGAATACCTCGGTGCCTCTTTTCTGACAACACTTAAAAATATCCCTACATAATGGTTAAAAGCAGGGTGGATCCTGGCCTAGATCCTGGACCAGAAGAAGGACGCTCTTGGGAAACTGCTGAGCCCCAAGCCCCACCTGGAGCTCAGTTAGTAGCGGTGCAGCGGCGGCGGCCGCACAGGCACGGCTGCGGGGGCACTGGGGAGGAAGTCCGCAGGGATGCCTTTGCACCTTGTCCACAAATCTAAAACCATCTCAAAATCAGCTGTCCTGTAAAATATATTTACAGGAAGGGTATCAAGGGGAGGGTGTCCCATGGAGAGGTGGCCCGGCACGGGAACTCAGCCAGTCGGAGAACAGAGACCCGCTAAAGAATGGGGAGCTCTGGGAGCAGGCGGGGAGGTGGAGCTGAGGGCGGGTCACAGCAGGTAGGGGTTGAGCAGCTCCATAAATATCTTAAAGTGCATGGAGGCCCGGTTTCTTATAGGCGGAGAATGGAGTTACCAAGACCACAAGAGAAAATTAGAATGACCCCAGAGTGCTGAATTGGGAATGAGGACGTCCTGTGCACAGCTGGCCTGCTGCCTCCCACGTGTCAGGGCTGGCTCGGGAGTCAGGAGAGGCTGAGGAACCTTCCAGCCCAAGGAGCTGGACAAGGTGTGGCAGCTGCAGGCAGCCGGGATAGGGACGCAGACTTTCCTACAGGGAGAGGCACTGCTGAGACCGGGGCCCACGTGGGAGGGGCTGTCGGTCATGGCCAGTCTCAATGACACCCTGGTTCTGGAGGGGACACCATTTTCTCTAGGAAACACACATGGACTGTTCTGGGTGCAGGGAAGTCCAGTCGGCGACTGACTCTTAAGTGATTCAGGAGGAAGTTCTTTGTACTCTTCTTCCAGCTTTTCTGTAACTGTGATTGCCTCAGAATTAAAGCAGAATGGCCAAGGACCCCACAGAGATAGTGACCCCCCCAAAGGAGGTGGCACCTTTTCAGAGGAGTGAGGCTGGGGAGAGGGAGGCGTCCGAGGCACTGCGAGGGAGGAGGCAGGCGGTGTCCCCTCGTTGTGCTCCCGCTCTGGCCCCGTGTTGAGTTTTCAGCCGTCCACTGGGGCCCCTTCTGTACACATCTTTTGTAGTCAGGATGGGGAGCACCTTGTAAGGTCCCTCCTGTGCGACCTGCTGAAGACTGGGGAGCTCTGGGAGCAGGCAGGTATTTGTGCTCATGGTGAAGGGAGAGGGGCTGTCCTCTCCTGGAGGGCAGGGTCAGGACTTCCTCACTGTGCCCTTGGCACCTGCAAGGTAGCCGGCTGTCATGAGCGGCTTGTTGAATGAGTGACAGCTTAAATGAGGCTTTGAGAGTGACAGTAGCTGGCACTTAGAGTCTGCAGCTGTGCCAACCCTGTCGCTCCGGGGATATTTCCACCCACACTACACATCAGGCACCAAATGTGTGGGTTTTCCACACCAACAATTCGCCAGTCCTCTGCAGACACCAGCCAGGCATCCTGTAATTCAGTTCAGTCTGACCCTGCCGCGGTTATCAGGGACCCCAGCGTTAGGGGCTCAGTCACCCCCCACTTCAGATGCTAATTGCAAGTAGTGGGTCCCTGGGGTACCCACACTTCTGTCCATCTTGGCTACACATTGGGAGTTCCTACGACCCCTTCAGGTTTGATGATTTGCGGTAGTGGCTCACAGAACTCAGGAAGGCACTTGGTTTGCATTGCCAGTTTACTATAAAGGATGCCACAGCGGGCACAGGCAGGCAGCTGGGTGAGGAGGGGCACGGGCGAGGCCCAGAGGGTCCTAAGCATAGGAGCCTTTGTCCCCAGGGAGTTGTGTGGCTGGCCTTACAGCACGGGGATGAGTTCACCAAACTGAAAGCTTTCCAGAGCCCCTAGTTCCAGGATTTCCATGGAGGCCTCATCATGGAGACATGATCAGTTATGAACTCAGCCTCCAGCCCCTCTGCCCTTTTTGGAGGGTGGGGGTGGGGCCGAAAGGTCCAGGCTTCTCATCGTGGCTTGGTCTTTATGATGACCAGCCCCCTCCCAAGGCCATCCAGGAGCCCACCAAGAGGTGCCTCATTAGAACAGAAGACTCTCCTGTCACCTGGGAAGTCCAAGGGATTTAGGAGCTCTGTGTCAGGCACCCCTATCGCCCCTGTCACTCAGGAAATTACCAGCGTTCTGAGAGCTCTGTGTCAGGAGCCAGGAGCAGGGGCCAAGTGTGTTCTTCTCATTCTATCGGTGCCACAGCCAGGGCCGCGGTTGTGCAGCCGTGTGGATCAGCTCAGCCCGTCCTCACCCAGCCGTGTGAGGAGGCCGAGGCCACACAGGTGGATGGCCTTCCCTTAGAGTTACTTTCCAGAGCCTGGGTGCTTAGCCGCTATGCCCCATGTTTAATATTCTTGTGTTCCAATGTAACAACTTTAAAATTACACAGGATAACACTCTTGATAACATTTTAATAAATGGGTGTTTTTCTTTTCAAGAAATTTTGACTTGCACTTCAGATTTCCTTTTTAATATTTTCGTTGAGCGGAACCTTGCTATTCCATAAGAGGATGTGTCCAGTGTTGTGGAAGATTTCATGTTTTAAATCCTTTGTACAGAAATCCTGCTCCCAAGTCACAGATAGGCTGACGGGTCAGAGGGCAAGACGTGACCCAGGGCCGAGAGGGTGAGTGACCAGGAAAATCGGATTCATCAGTTCACTTGTTTGTTTCAGAAACGTGCACAAAGACCTGCTGCATGAGGCCCTCGTCTTCAGTTTCTGTTTCATGCCCAGCATTAAACCAAGTATCTCATTTTGCCAATTTGACTTCTGTAGGGGCCATGGCACCTGCAAGGTGTTTCTCAGCAAGATTGAGGACCGTGTTTCAGGGCGTGGGGCATTGGGCTTTGTCCACATGGGCTGGCCTGAAGCCCAGCCGGCTACTGCCACAGCGGGCTTCTCCCAGGCTGCTCTCGGTCGGCCGTGCGGACCTCGCCAAGCATCAGGAACTCCCGGGGAAGAAGCTGCTCTCTGAGAAAAAGCTGGTGAGACTCCTGGAGTTAGAGCAGCTTGCCTGGAGATGACGTGGGATATTTGTGTTCTCTGTAGAAAAGGTACTTTGTGGACTATCGGAGAGTGCTTGTCTGTGGAGGAAACGGAGGCGCTGGGGCAAGCTGCTTCCACAGTGAGCCCCGCAAGGAGTTTGGAGGCCCTGATGGAGGGGACGGAGGCAACGGTGGACACGTCATTCTGAGAGGCAGGTGCCCTGGGGCAGTGCAGCGGGGTTGACAAAGGGACTGAGATTCTTGTTCTTGCTTTAGTTGACCAGCAAGTCAAGTCCCTGTCGTCGGTCCTGTCGCGGTACCAGGGTTTCAGTGGAGAAGATGGAGGGAGTAAAAACTGCTTCGGGCGCAGTGGCGCCGTCCTCTACATCCGGGTGAGCCGAGACTGCCGGACCTGGCCCTGTCCAGCTCAGCTGATGAGTGCCTGCTGTTCCCCAGGTCCCCGTGGGCACGCTGGTGAAGGAGGGAGGCAGAGTTGTGGCCGACCTGTCTTGCGTGGGAGATGAGTACATTGCCGCGCTGGGCGGGGCAGGAGGGAAAGGCAACCGCTTCTTCCTGGCCAACAACAACCGTGCCCCTGTGACCTGTACCCCTGGACAGCCAGGACAGCAGCGAGTTCTCCACCTGGAGCTCAAGACGGTGGCCCACGCCGGAATGGTAGGTGTCCCCACTGCCAACAGCATCTGCACGGCCGTGCCACCGTCTTCCCTCTTTCCCCCAGGTGGGATTCCCCAACGCCGGGAAGTCCTCACTGCTCCGGGCCATTTCAAACGCCAGACCCGCCGTGGCTTCCTACCCGTTCACCACCCTGAAGCCCCACGTCGGGATCGTCCACTACGAAGGCCACCTACAAATAGCAGGTAGAACTTCCAGAATTCTCCCAAAGGTTAGAGGTCACCTCGTGTGCCCCTGTCTTCCCTGCAGTGGCCGACATCCCCGGCATCATACGAGGCGCCCACCAGAACAGGGGTCTGGGGTCCGCCTTCCTCAGGCACATCGAGCGCTGCCGCTTTCTCTTGTTCGTGGTGGATCTTTCTCAGCCTGAGCCGTGGACTCAAGTTGACGATTTAAAATATGAACTGGAGATGTATGAAAAGGGCCTGTCTGCGAGGCCCCACGCAATCGTCGCAAACAAGATTGACCTCCCTGAAGCCCAAGCCAATCTGTCCCAGCTCCGGGATCACTTGGGACAGGAGGTCATCGTGCTGTCGGCGTTGACCGGCGAGAACCTGGAGCAGCTGCTGTTGCACCTGAAGGTGCTGTATGACGCCTACGCGGAGGCCGAGCTGGGCCAGGGCCGCCAGCCGCTCAGGTGGTAGCCACGCCAGAGCGGGGTCGCCTCTGGGCCTCTGTCTGAGCAAACCTGGGTGTGAATTCGGTGGTTTTGAATGCATAAAGTGCCTTGTGGACACGGGGGAGTTGTGGTGCTTCTGGGTCTCTGGGCCCCGCCTGCTGGCCTGAGATGCCCTCATGTTGGGAAGCATTCCGTGCCCCCTACCCCGCCTGCCCTCCGTATTTCCTGCACCTGTCAGCCTGCACCGACTGATGAGCCAGTTGCTCATTTGTGCTGATTAACACCCCTAATAAGGGGTTGGGGTGCCCATAACGGGGTGGCCCTGCCGCTGACTCAGGTCTCCGCCATGCACGCGTGGACTCTCGGATGAGCTCAGCAGAACCGCACAGCCAGAGCCCCAGGTCAGAAGTGCAGACCAGGGTTCTCAGCACAGTGCCCGTCGTGCTTCCATGGCTTGCTACGGAGAGAGACCTCTGGATCCACACTGGGGCTGCGTCTGGCCCGTTGTCCAGCAGCCCTGCGGTACCGCAAGCCCAGGCACCAGTGTCTCGGGGGGCCTCACTGCTGCGCAAGGGGTGGGGCCGAGGATGCAAGTCCAGGCAGAGCGGCGCAGGCAGCTGTGAGCTTTTCTCCATCAGCCGTCTGAGAAGAGCAGTGAGGCCAGCTGCTTCCTGTCCTTCAGAACACTTCTCTGTGCTCAGTGGGAGCCAGGAAGCCTCAGGCTTCACGACTGAATGCACCCAATATCCGACCTGGCTGCGTGTTTCTGGCTGGGCTGCCGTGTGCACAGCAAGTTAACTAGAGGGGCTGTGGGCCATGGAACTGTCAGCGTTATTCTCAGAAGGCGGCCGTGGCATGGGCAGGGTATAGTGAGGAGTGGAAGGAGACGTGTGCCTGGTAATATGGGGCGGAATTTCCACTCAGCTCCATTTGCTGGGGATTTAAAGAGAACCCTTGTGCTACGCCAGGCAGTTACCGAGCCGAAGGGAGATGATGGGCCTTCGCCCCTCAGTGGGATGGCAGCTGAGGGGGCCCTGCATTTGACCGTCGAGACTGCAGCAGCGCCTTTCCTGTCTGTGGTTTAAGTCTTTGCAGTCAAGTACTGATGCATCCAAGCCAGGCCCATGCCTGGTGTCTCCCTGACTGCAGAGGAGCCCCAGGGCAAGGACAGCTCAGCTGCTGGCAGCCTGCCTGGCCCATAGACATCCCCCAAGTAGTCTCAGGCCTCTGACATGTCCCTGAGGGGCCCCTAAGAAAGAAAGTGGAGGGGACACTCCAGAGGCTGTCGTGGGAGGATCATGTGAGCCTGGGAGGTCAAGGCTGCAGTGAGCCGTGATTGCACCACTGCACTCCAGCCTGAGTGACAGAGCGAGACCCTGTCTCAAAAAACAAACAAACAAACAAACAAAAACAGAACATTCTGGGCACGGTGGCTCATGCCTGTAGTCCCAGCACTTTGGGAGGCCGAGGCTGGTGGATCACAAGGTCAGGAGATTGAGACCATCCTGGCTAACACAGTGAAACCCCGTCTCTACTAAAAATACAAAAAAATTAGCCAGGCGTGGTGGCGGTCACCTGTAGTCCCAGCTACTCGGGAGGCTGAAGCAGGAGAATGGCGTGAACCTGGGAGGCGGAGCTTGCAGTGAGCCGAGATCACACCACTGCACTCCAGCCTGAGCGACAGAGCAAGACTCCATCTCAAAAAAAAAAAAAAAGTGGAGGGGACAAAGAAGCAGAGAAGGATGATCAGAAGGGGACCCCCAGCCCTTGGAGGAGAGACGGCAGCCTCAGGTGAGATGAGCCGCAAGGGTCCGGGGCCGCGTTGGGTTTTGCATCTATTTGCTTTTTCTTTCAGGCCGCCACAAAGGATTTTGTGGAGTCGCCCCAGGCCTGACGGCGTTAATTATCCCTGGCTTTCATCTTGATGCTCTTGCAGGGGAGGCTCAAGATGCCTTGTGGCTCGACCCCTGCACGGAGCCCCCAGCCCAGCCTCCCCGTGGGTTGAAACCTTGATCTGGGCCTGACTGTGGCTGCTCTGGGGACATGCCCTCGTCCTTTGCTGAAGCTGAGGCTCCAGAGGGGGAGTCACTGCCACGAAGGTTGCCCAGAACTTTCCTTGCTGCAAAAAGCCCCAAGACTTCTCCCTGCCACACACACAGCTTTTGCCATCGCGTTCTAAAAGCTGACAGCTTTCTCTCCAACACTGTTCTCCCTGAGTAGGGTAAAGCTACACTTGGCTTCCCCAGTTTCCTGTTTCCTGCCTAGAAACAAATTTTTGTCAGTCTGCTTTTCAAATGGGATATATGATTCACATACCATAAAATTCACCACTTTATATAATTCAGTGGTTTTTTTGTATGTTCAGAAGGTTG